ATTTTCTTTCCCAAAGCTCCTCCCAGGCCATCCTTCCTGAGGATGAGAGGCAGATCCCTACTCTCTTGGTGGTGTCAGAGCACCTGGAATGGGGCTGGGTCCCCTCCCAGATCCCCATCCCCTAGAAGCCACACAGTGAGGGTGGAGGGCAGGTGGCCGGCTGGCAGGGTAAGTGGTGCAGGGAGTCTGTGAACACAGGTCTGCGGAGAGGCCATAAGCGCGAGGCTGTGCCAGGACCCTCGGGGGGCCCTGCCAGCCAGATGGCTCTCCATTTGTGTCTCTGGTTGAGTTTTCCCAGGGGTTTGTGGGGGGCACGTCCCTCAGCAGGTACATCCGTGGGGCTGCCCAGCCTCTGCACCTTGCCCTGAGCCCCCCGTCCTCCAGAACTCCTGGCCTGCTGCCGCTCATCCCTCATAGGCCTCAGGGTCCCTTGGACAGGCTCCCAACGTGCTCACCCAGATGGCTGGGGGTGACTTTCAGGAATGACCACGTAATGCAGCGTGGACAAGTGTGCCCTACAGAGACCTGACCTTTTGTTCACCTGTCTTGTTCACCCACTTGGCGAGGTCAGGGACCATGTCCAGTTCATCATGTCACCCTCAGGGGCCCCACCCTCTGGACCCTCCCAGACACCCATGTGCTGGCCTCCCAGCCCTGATCCCAATGCTGCTGAGGCCACACTTCACATTCTCTGTTCCCAGAGCTGCCTCCCAGCCGGCTGTCAGGCGGCAGATCCCTCCTTGCATCTGTGGCCCCCAGGCCTGGTGTGCGTCACCTGCACAAGTGTCCCGGGGCCCTAGGAAGAGGGGGCACCGCGGCCCAGCCTGGCATCCCCCCGTCTCATGTCTAATCCCAGCAGCAGCTCAGTAGATGCTGGGCTCCAACAAACCTGAGGTTCCTGGGCCACGGGGCCAGCATGCCCGTCGGAGCAGACACTCCACGTGGCTGTAGGAGTCCAACTACTCCACCCTCCTCGTCCTCCCAGTTCGGCTGAGAGGCTGCAGCTGCTGCTGCTGGTTTTTGTTTGTTTTTCTTTTAAATAGTAATGGGGTTTATCAGCTCTTGGAATAACGGTCTGTAGGACTTAATCAGGGCGCTGTCTCTGAGACCGGTCTTGGTTCTTCCTTTTTGACATACTGTCTTCGTCTCCAGGCTGCTTGACCTTCTGTTGGTTCTTGGAGCAGAAAAGTCAGGAGTCTCTGTCCCGTCACTGGCAGTGTTGCCGAGGGGGAAGCGGGGAGGAGTGGGGCTCCCAGGTGAGAGGGGGCCCAGAGCCTCATCCGCCCCGTTCATTCTAGAACTCAGCACGTTTCTTTTTTTTTCTTTTTTGAGACAGAGTCTTGCTCTGTCGCCCAGGCTGGAGTGCAGCGGCACGAACTTGGCTCACTGCAAGCTCCACCTCCCGGGTTGACGCCATTCTCCTGCCTCAGCCTCCCGAGTAGCTGGGACTACAGGCACCTGCCACCACGCCTGGCTAATTTTTTGTATTTTTAGTAGAGACGGGGTTTCACCGTGTTAGCCAGGATGGTCTCGATCTCCTGACCTCGTGATCCGCCTGCCTCGGCCTCCCAAAGTGCTGGGATTACAGGCGTGAGACACCGCGCCCGGCCCTCAGCAAGTTTCTACCAAGACAGGCAGCCCTAACCTGGCAGGTGGGGTTGGCCTGGGTCGTGGTGAGATCAAGGTTTGGTTCTTATGGGCAGGCCTCCTAAGCGATGACTGAGTGCCACTGTGTGTTCCGCCAGGCAGCTGCTGCTGCTCTCCATCCCTGCATGGACAACGGACATGGCAAACCATCAACACTGCTCTCCTTGGAGGCTGTCTAGGGAGGTCCAGACATCTTGGGAGAGACTGGGGTTCTCTTTTGCGCAAGAGAGCATGGGCAGGCTCTGCGGGAGGCCCTTGGGGCAGGCATCAGGGCTCTGGTCCTCCTTGCTTTGGCTCGGTGGGCCCGAGCTCTCCTGTCTCCCCAGGCCTCCTTTCCTCCGTGGGGTACAACTGGGCTCTGGGTGGGCAGGTGGGGGCTCCTGCAGGCAGTGCTGTTTTCTCCAAGGGGGATGCACGTGACCCGCCAGACCCTCCTGGAAGCCGCCTCTTCTCAGGGTGGTTGTGCTCAGCCCCCACTTCCCGAAGGTCGGTGAGGCTGGGGCTACAGTTTCAGACCAGAGCAGGCAGTGCCACCGAGAGGGTGCCGCGCGAGGTAGGCCGGCGACGGGGCTTCCTGGGCCGCAGTGCCATCCCGGCGACCTTGGCGAGGGGATGGGAACGGGGTGTCCGCACAGCCATTTCCAGGCGCCCGCGACGGCAGTAAGGGAGTGTCCCAGGCGTTGGTCCCGGCAGCCACACCTCGCTTCGCCTTTGCTCACTCATGGAGAGCCCTCAGCCGCCTCCCACTGCCGCTCCTGAATGCGCCTCACACATCCAGATTTGAAAGCACCCATAGGGCCGCCGCCTCCCACCTCCCGAGGAATCCGCTGCGCTGGGCCCGCAGGGAGGCAGGCTGGACGGCCCGGGCGCCTCCCCATTGGTTGGCCGGGCCGGGCTCGACTCCCTCGCGCGGCTGCCGGCCACAGGCTCACCTCCCTTCCCGCCGCGCCCGGGGAGAGGAAGCGAGGTGGCCTTTACCCCTGCGCAGGCCGGCCAGGAATGCGGGGCCGCGCTTCCCACTCTACCCGCCCGAGGGCTGAGGACGGCGGAGGCGAGAAGCGACGCGCAGAGTCCGGGCGCCGAGTGGTGGAGACGCGTCCCAGGCCGTTCGGATCGGGGCTGCACACGGGCTGGGGCGAGGCCCGGGCCGCTGGTTCCCGCCCCCTCCCGGAGCCATTCGTCCCCCGCAGACAACACGACGGGAGGGACCCACGCGCGGCCGCCGGTGCCCCTAGTCAGCCAAAAGCGAGCCCCACTGGCGGGCACCCCCACGAGGCCTGCGCCCGAGGTGCGCCGATCTCCGGGTGCGCCGAGGCCCCCGAGGGTAGGCGCGCGCGGTGCCCAGGCCCTTCCAGAAGCTTGGGTAACTCTTGTTCTTACCTCCACAGAGTCTGTAGAAGAGGCGACACCAGGGCTTCCAAATGAACAACCGAAAGGAAGATATGGAAATCACGTCCCACTACCGGCACCTGCTGCGGGAGCTCAACGAGCAGAGGCAGCACGGCGTCCTGTGCGACGTCTGCGTGGTCGTGGAGGGCAAGGTCTTCAAGGCGCACAAGAACGTCCTGCTGGGCAGCAGCCGCTACTTCAAGACGCTCTACTGCCAGGTGCAGAAGACGTCGGAGCAGGCCACGGTCACGCACCTGGACATCGTCACGGCCCAGGGCTTCAAGGCCATCATCGACTTCATGTACTCAGCGCACCTGGCGCTCACCAGCAGGAACGTCATCGAGGTGATGTCAGCCGCCAGCTTCCTGCAGATGACGGACATCGTGCAAGCCTGCCACGACTTCATCAAGGCGGCGCTGGACATCAGCATCAAGTCGGACGCCTCAGATGAGCTTGCGGAGTTCGAGATCGGCGCCTCGTCCAGCAGCAGCACGGAAGCTCTCATCTCGGCCGTGATGGCTGGGAGGAGCATCTCCCCGTGGCTGGCACGGCGAACGAGTCCTGCCAATTCTTCCGGAGACTCGGCCATCGCCAGCTGTCACGACGGAGGGAGCAGCTACGGGAAAGAGGATCAGGAGCCCAAGGCCGATGGCCCTGATGATGTTTCTTCACAGCCTCTATGGCCTGGAGACGTGGGCTACGGGCCTCTGCGCATCAAGGAAGAGCAGGTTTCACCGTCTCAGTACGGAGGGAGCGAGCTGCCTTCTGCCAAGGACGGTGCAGTACAGAACTCTTTCTCAGAGCAGAGTGCTGGTGATGCCTGGCAGCCCACGGGCCGAAGGAAGAATCGGAAAAACAAAGAGACCGTCCGGCACATCACACAGCAGGTGGAAGATGACAGCCGGGCCAGCTCCCCGGTGCCGTCCTTCCTGCCGACGTCGGGGTGGCCGTTCAGCAGCCGAGACTCAAGTAAGCCTTTCACTCGTTACGGGGGCTCAGCTGTGTCTTCTGACGTGTGTCCCTCTGTCCCCAGATGCGGACCTGTCCGTCACCGAAGCCAGCAGCTCCGACAGCCGAGGAGAGAGGGCCGAGCTCTATGCACAGGTGGAGGAGGGTCTCCTGGGAGGAGAAGCCAGCTATCTGGGCCCTCCCCTCACCCCAGAGAAGGACGACGCCCTGCATCAGGCCACCGCGGTGGCCAACCTGCGCGCGGCGCTCATGAGTAAGAACAGCCTGCTGTCGCTGAAGGCCGACGTGCTGGGGGATGACGGCTCCCTGCTGTTCGAGTACCTGCCCAGAGGGGCCCACTCGCTGTCCCGTAAGTGCAGGCCCTGGGGGCCGCTTGGCTTTCTGCTGACGCCTCGCGGGTCCCTCTCTTTCAGTGAATGAGTTCACGGTGATCAGGAAGAAGTTCAAGTGTCCGTACTGCAGCTTCTCGGCCATGCACCAGTGCATCCTCAAGCGACACATGCGCTCGCACACGGGAGAGCGGCCCTACCCCTGCGAGATCTGCGGGAAGAAGTTCACGCGGCGCGAGCACATGAAGCGCCACACGCTGGTGAGTGCGGGGAGGGTCCGCGTGCCGCGCGCGGCCCTGCTCACCCCCTGCCCTGCCTCTGCAGGTCCACAGCAAGGACAAGAAGTATGTGTGCAAGGTGTGCAGCCGCGTCTTCATGTCCGCCGCCAGCGTGGGCATCAGGCATGGCTCCAGGCGCCACGGTGTGTGCACCGACTGTGCTGGCCGCGGCATGGCCGGGCCCCTGGACCATGGCGGCGGAGGCGGCGAGGGCTCTCCAGAGGCGCTGTTCCCAGGCGACGGGCCCTATCTGGAGGACCCTGAGGACCCACGAGGGGAGGCGGAGGAGCTGGGCGAGGACGACGAGGGCCTGGCCCCTGAGGATGCGCTGTTGGCGGACGACAAGGATGAGGAAGACTCGCCGCGGCCGCGCAGCCCCCCAGGAGGCCCTGACAAGGACTTCGCCTGGCTCTCCTAGGCCCGCCCGCCGGCAGGGTCGGTGGCTGCCTCGCTCCGTCCACCCGTGTGTGTGTCCGGTGGGTCTCCACTGCGGGGCCAGGGCCACGCTCACCCCTCTCGCGGCCCCTCCTCTGCTTCCCCCTGAACCCACCCCCCACGGAAACCAGCCCTGCGGGCTAAGCAGGTGCGACCCCAGCAAGAGGGGTGCTCTGGGACCAGACATGAAGTGAGTTGGGGGAGGGCACAGGGTGGGTTTGAGTGAAGGGAGAGCACGGTCCTAAGTCCCCAGCAGGTGGTGCGGGTGTGTGAGTGGCCCCTGTGATGGCCAGCCTGGCTTGGACACGTGATGGGCCTGTGGCCGGGTCCAGTGGGCACTGGGCGGGGTGGTGTGTTCGGCCCAGAGGCCCCTGGCCTGAGCAGGTGCAGAGTTTTACAGACACCCGGTCAGCCCGGCTGGAGCCCGCCCTCCCCTCCCCTAGCAGCCAGGTCACTGCCTGTGGCTGCAGCCGTGGCCCGTGGTGCAGCCGTGGCCCATGGCAGCCTGTAGAATCCAGGTGCACAGAGAGCCCTGCCACCGTCTTACCTCTGGGCTTTGGTGCTTAACACACAACACAGCTGCAGACCCTGCTGGAGGCCGAGGGCTCCAGGTGCTATCTTAGGTGGACACAGCCCTGGGGGCTCCTTCCAGGAGGGGACCCTCAGCCCTGTGCCCCCCACCACTTCAGGCCACACCAGGTTCCCTCTGCAAGGGCCTCGGCTCAGTCGTGTGCACTTCCTCGGAGAGCCTTGGGCTGCCACGTCCACCCCGGGCTCTGCCCGTCCTGTTCTGCCCATGGCCCAGCCCGGCCGCTCCTGCTGACCCCTCCTGGACGGGCTGGAGCTGGGCTCCTGCCTTTGCTGCTAACACTGGAGGCGGTGTTCCTAACTGCAGTGTGCTGCTTACACCTCCCCGCGTGGGTAACCAAATTTTTAAGTAGTCAGAGACATATCGAGGTAGTTACATAAAATTATTTTGTTTGGCATTATTTTTCTCACTCGAAGAAACTATATAGGGTTGTTTTTCCTTTAGCTTGTGCTCAAGTCCTCTTGCTGTGTTTTCAGAAGCACTCACATGTTCTTTCTTTTCCTGAGTGAAAAGCAAAGGTCCCACGGTGTGTGCTGTGGTGCACCGCCTGGCTTTGGGGGTCCCGGAGGCAGGCTGCCTAGACTCACAGCCTCGGGACCGTTGCCACGGCCTGTCTTCTCGTTCAGGCCTGCCTCTGACAGCACTCACCATGAGGACATTCCATCCTTCACCCCCTCCTCTGGCACAGGCCACCACTGCGGTGCTGTGCCTTCAGATGGGAGGTGGGCGCGGTGGCCTCCTCCTTCCCTCCAGGACCTGCCCGTGTGAAGACCCCCCGGAGTGCTGAGCTTCAGGGCTGCGTGGAAAGAGTTTTTACTCTCTTTTTCTAGCCTGTATACCAGGCTTTTCCCCACATTGTCAGGTAGAGCACCAGCTTCCCTGACCGCTGCTGCTCGGGGAGGGCTGGGGCTGGCCGGGGGTCCTGTGGAGGAGTACATGGAGGACTCCAGGTACAGCGCAGGAGTCACGGCTTTTGTTTTTTGACATTGGCCCCCGGTTCTACCAATGACAGGGTGCCCTGGCTGGAGCTGTCATCACACACACCCCTCAGCTCGGAGGCTGTGGGCTCCTCAAAGCTGGAGAAAGAGGCCAAGATTTTTCTGCACACGGAGTGTGGGGATAGGAGCCGGGCCAAGCGCTGGCCCCTCAGCGGTGAGCCCTGCCCACTCTTACCGAGCAAGGTGGGTGGCTCTGGCACGAGTCCCCCAGGGGGAGAGCATGGCTACCAGGGAGCTGCAGCGGAGCCCTCCAGCCCTCACCCCAGGCCAGCCCCACCCCGGCCTCTTTGAGAATTCTCAGAACTTTGTACCTTTCCCCTGATTTTTAAACCCTTTTTCTAAACAGACTGACTTTCTTACAAAATGCATTTGGAAACCAGACCTTTGCTACCCACCAATGTCTCTGGGTTTTGTACCAGTCCCTGCTCTCAGGCCACCCTGCCCAGGACCCAGGCCCGCCTCCCCCTCCACACTCAGGATGTCCTGCTCCATCTGGCCGGCTCACTCCGTGTGGCCTGCCTTTGCTGACCGTTTTGGGGTTCCCCGCCGGAGCTACAGGGGCATTTTCTTCCCTAAAACCAACAGTGTCCCACTGACCTCCCCAAGTGTTTGCTGCGTGGCAGATTTCCTGTTCTTGTTCGCAGTTTGCCGACTGAAGAGTGTGGGATTTCCGAGGCCCAGGTGAGCACGTCCATCTCAGGAGGCGTGGAGGGAAAAGACATGTCATGAAGGGTTTTTTTTATGTGACTGATTTTTTTTTAAATCGATGTTCAAACTAATAAATATTTTTTTATGAAGAGGAAAAATGTGTAGATTACATTTCACATTTTGTATTTTTGTTTGTGTCTGTTTGTATTTTGGTGTTTACAACACCAAAGTGGGAAATACAGTCCATTGGGGATGGTGTTATTTGGGGGCGGGGAGGGGGCAGGGACACCACGATTTTTCTGTCAAGCTCTGGATCCTGACCAGGTTGTACACTGGGGCTCTCTGAGCTTTGGGACACAGGACACTGCCAGGGCTACGTAGGGAACTGACTCAGAAGACGCAGCTTACTGCTTCCAACTTTGCACATCTTCCTCTTTAAAAAACTGAGAAAATGCAAAAACTGGAACTTTTTGCAATATTATAAAAGAAGTAATCTTATTTTAGCTCATTCTGTGACATGTGCGACTCTTAAGAAAGCCATACTTAATGGTGGTGGTTTTTTTTAGATCTTATATTGTGTTTTGTATGCAGCCCTTTTAGAACTACTTGTAGTGAGGGTGCTGTGTGTGCTTTTCTTAAATATTTATTTTTTTCAACATGCTTTCAACCTGTCAACAAAAACAAAACACACAAAAAAAGGGCAGTGTTTGAAGATTGTTGATTTTTTTCTGGGGATAATCTATATTATATTGACTTCCTATTACTTATTATAAACCTGTGTTTGTATTGGAGATGTGTCTACTATTGGGGGAAGAGGTTCTCGTAATCGCTCGGTGGGAAATCATGGCTCTGCCGTCCTGCCTCTCTGTGGCCGTGGGTTCACGTGGCCTCTGCGGTGAGTCTCCAAGTTTCTGCCTAGGCGCCTGTGCGTTTCCTTTCTGTGACGGGATTAGCTTAGACATCCTTGCAAAGCGATCACTTTCAATAAATTGGGAAATTGCTGCTCCAGCAGATGCCTCCTGCGTCTCAGATGATCCTTC